AAATGTTGCATAGGACACACTTATCTGTGTGTATGTGTGTGTGTGTTTGGAAAGGAACATGCTTAAATGTTTATCTGAAATTCAAACTGTAGTGAATGTTATATATTTTGTCTGTCAATCTTAGAAGTGATGAAACTGAGAGCAGGAGTCAAAACTCATGATTCCCAGGTCGCCTCCATACTGCTGCCCCCTGCCCCTCAATCTGGCAGAAACTGCCACGTTCTTGTGGCCCTCATGGGTCACTTCCCATCTTCTTGGGACTCCTCTTGCCCCTGGGGTAGGAAAATGAAAAGACTGTTTAAGGTCGTTTCTTTAGGCTCAGAGTTCTCCTGGACCACCAGAGGTTCTGCCTCAGAGGGACCTAGGAGATTTGCCTCAAAGTTGCAGTTGCACAAAATACTTGCGGGCGGATCTTAATGGACTGGGGTGGGAGTTAGTAAAGCCTTTGTCTGGAGGGAACGTAATGAACCCCAAAGCAGGAAAAAAGTAATTATTGAATCAGGCTCCAGAGCAAGAATCAGGTTTCAGGTAAGGAAACGGAAGCACAAGAAGGAATGGGGACTTGCTCCAGGTCACTCAGTTAATGACAGACAGATGTCCCCTGGTTTGGAGTCTCCCTTTTTGGAGCAGCTAGTCCTGATAGCAGCCATAGTGGGGGGAAGTCTAGAATGCTAATCCTGAGGTCCGGGTTTGAAGCCCTTTACTGCCTTGATTGCCAGTTTCCCTTTCCTGAAATAGGGGAATTGCATAAATATGAGGAGTTAATGAGATCATGGATGTTAAACAACAGGTACATGTTAGCATGTTCTTGGAAAATGGCAGCTTCTTTCCTTCCTTCTCTGAGCCTCAGTTTCCCCATCTATAAGCCGGGTTTGACAAGCGGCTGGTGCCCCAGCTCCTCCCAGCCACTCCAGGTCCGCAGCTCGGAGCTCCGGCAGCCAGGTGGGGACTGAACACCAACGCCGCGGGGAGGCGTCGCACATGCGCGCTCCTAGGCGGAGCCCCGCCTCCCACGCCCTGGATCGTCACTTCCGGCGCGAGAGGCCGGGCAGGCCGGGCAGGGAGTGCGGGTCGGTTCTGCGTGCGCTGCCGGACGAGGCTCCCGCCGCCGATTGACCCGCGCTCCGCCCGTAGTCGGGCCGGTGAGTGCCCGCGAGCCCATCCGTGTGCCCTGGGAGCTGAGGAGAGGGACCCCTGAGAGGGAAGGATAACCGGAAGTGGGGACCAGAGGAGCGAGAGACCCCAGGAAATGGGGACACCTGGGGAGGGGGTGACAGCCGGAAGTGGGGGCCTCGGAAGGTTGTCCACGGGATATGGGGTCTCGGGGGCTCTAGGAGAGATGGCTTCCTGACCTCTCCTTGTTGAGAGGAAGGGGTGGAAAGGAAAGTGATGCTCCAGAAAGGATGGGCTCCAGGTGGGGGAGATCTTTGGCTTCACCGTTACCAATGGTGTCTGCATCTCACTCATATGTCCGCCTGTCAGCTCATTCACCAGCCTGTGACTGAGTCCTGCTGAGCGCTCGGCACTGCTGAGTCCCTGGAGAGTCAACATGAAGCTCCAGGTGGAGGGTACAGATTAGAAGCCCAGGGTGGGGCTAGACGCATCCTTGCTCTGCCTCACCGGGTGTGCCCCCTTGGGCGAATCGCTTAACCTATATCCTCCGCTGATGTGTACAGACCACTGCCATGTGCCCGGCACTGGGGGTGGCAGTGGACATGGCAGACAAGCCCTCTGCCCTCGTGGAACTTAGATTCTAGGGGACAGTCCTTTTTGTCCTCCTTTGTAAAATGGCAACAGTAATAGCGCTCTCACCAAATAACGTGAAGATTAAATGAGGAAATGGGTAAAGGGCTTAGCAATGCTTGATACATGGTAAAATGCTCAAGTATGCATTCTCTTCATTCCACTATAATGTAAGCTTTATTAGGCAAGGAATTGTATTGTTTGCGTCTGTGTTCCCAGTGCCTGTGAGCACAGTGCCTGACATATATGGTAGGTGATCGGTAATTATTTGATAAATGAGTGCGTGGTGAAACTGACTCTAGATAAATGCCCATAGCATTGGACTGTAATTTCTAAAAAAGAAATAGGAACCCAGTTCTGTGGAAAACTGGAGGGAATCACCCTCAGGGAGTTTGGGAAGGATTCACTGAGGTGGTGACATGGCAGCTGAGCCTGAGCTGTCAAGTTAGGAACAAATTAGAAGAGGAAATTCCAGGCAGAGTGTATCAGAAGTGCACGAGTTATTCCAAGGATGATGGGTTATTAGTTTGTTTTGACTGGCATTTAATGTGCATCAAGGTGGGGTGCGATGGAAAATGAGGCTGGAGAGGGGCTTTGAGGTGAGGCTTGTACCTTGTGAACACTGATGTTTGATGGGATTGCAGGCATCTCTTGGTTACTTCCATAGAAACAAAGCCATAGTTGTTCCATTCCTCACTTAGCATACCTGTGCCAACCAGACTAAAGTCATTCAACAAATATTTATGGAGTGCAGATTATGTGTCTAACACCATGTTAGGCGCTGGGTTTCAGGTGATGAACAAGACAAACTTGGATGTTGCTCACAAATTGCCAACAGACAATTGCAACAGGGTGGGAGAAGTGCGGGGGAGGCACCTAACCTGGCTGGGGGTCAGTGAAGGCTACCTACTCCAGGCCACCAGCATCTCTCAGCTGGATTATTGCAATAGCCTCTAAATGGTCTGCTTCAGTCCTCACTCCCTTAGAGTCCATTCTCAAGACAGCAGATTGGTCCTTTTAAAATATATTTTTATTTATTTATCTATCTATCTATTTATTTATTTATTTATTTATTTATCTGAGATAGCGTCTCGCCCTGTCGCCCAAGCTGGAGTGCAGTGACATGATCTCGGCTCACTGCAACCTCCGCTTCCTGGTTTCAAGCGATTATCCTGCTTCAACCTCCCAAGTAGCTGGCACTACAGGCCCGCACCACCATGCCTGGCTAATTTTTGTATTTTTAGTAGAGACAGGGTTTCACCATGTTGGCCAGGCTGGTCTCGAACTCCTGACCTCAGGTGATCCATCCACTTCAGCCTACCAAAGTGTTGGGATTACAGGCATAAGCCACCACACACAGCCCAAGAAAAAATTTAAAAATTAGCCAGGCGTGGTGTGTGCCTATAGTCCCAGCTACCTGGGAGGCTGAGGCAGGAGGATTGCTTGAACTTAGGAGTTCGAGGTTGCAGAGAGCTATGATTGCGCCACTGCACTTCAGCCTGGGTGACAGAGCAAGACCCTGTCTCTCTCTTAAACAAAAAAGTGCATGAGTTCAGGTCCTCTAAGAAGCAGACACTAGGATGAGGTTAGACGTGCTAGAAATGTAGAGGCAACCCTTGCGAAGGACAGCACCTGGGAAGGGAGCTGGAGAAGTCAGGAAGAGCCACTGGCAGTGATGCAGATCAGCTCCTGTGAAGGAGGTTTGGGCAGCAAGTCTCTGACTGCAGGGCAGTCCCAACAAAGGTTTGGCCAGGCCCTCAAGCAAACGCTGCCTGTTAGAGGAGTCCTATGTCTCACTAAATCATTGGCTAGGAGCAGTGAGGCCACAGAAGGGCTGTGGAAAGTTCTGGCTTCCCCTGGATAGTGGATCTAGAGGGACAGCCACTGGGGCCCTTTATCAATTACGTTTTCCCAGCAGATCTGACCGGCACATATTCCCGACTGCCACGATAAGTTACATGGGTGTGTAGTAAAAAATTCAAACAGTATAGTAAAAATCCTCTTTCTCATCTTAAATCTTCACTTGTCCAGTTCTGTTCCAAGAGATAACCATTGGTAAGTTTCTTATATCTCTTTCCAGAAGTTTTGTTAACTTTGCTTAGGGCTTCTCTGTTGGCAGGGACCTTGGTAGCTAATGTCCGAAGAAAGTGACTCTCTGAGAACCAGCCCTTCTGTGGCCTCACTCTCTGAAAATGAGCTGCCACCACCACCTGAGCCTCCGGGCTATGTGTGCTCACTGACAGAAGACCTGGTCACCAAAGCCCGGGAAGAGCTGCAGGAAAAGCCGGAATGGAGACTTCGAGATGTGCAGGCCCTTCGTGACATGGTGCGGAAGGAGTACCCCAACCTGAGCACATCCCTCGACGATGCCTTCCTGCTGCGCTTCCTCCGAGCCCGCAAGTTTGATTACGACCGGGCCCTGCAGCTCCTCGTCAACTACCACAGCTGTAGAAGAAGCTGGCCCGAAGTCTTCAATAACTTGAAGCCATCAGCCTTAAAAGATGTCCTTGCTTCCGGGTTCCTCACCGTGCTGCCCCACACTGACCCCAGGGGCTGCCATGTCGTCTGCATCCGCCCAGGTATCTCCCTAGACTGTTGTGGGGTGTGTGTGTGTAACATACTGTCAATCTCTTATGACCTTAGACAGATGGATACCAAGCAACTATCCAATTACTGAAAACATCCGAGCCATATACTTGACCTTAGAAAAACTCATTCAGTCTGAAGAAACCCAGGTGAATGGAATTGTAATTCTTGCAGACTACAAAGGAGTGAGTTTATCAAAAGCATCTCACTTTGGCCCTTTTATAGCCAAAAAGGTGATTGGCATCCTCCAGGTAAGACCCGTATGTGTCCTGCCTGTTTCGTGATGTTCTAAACCCCTTTGCCTTTCCCACACAGGATGGTTTCCCCATTCGGATAAAAGCAGTCCATGTGGTGAATGAACCTCGAATATTTAAAGGCATTTTTGCCATCATAAAACCATTTCTAAAGGAGAAAATAGCAAACAGAGTAAGTGATGATCCTATTGACTTCAGATTTTTGACATGTGTGTTTTCATTTCATTCCCTTTTAGTTCTTCCTCCATGGGTCTGACTTGAACTCTCTCCACACAAACCTTCCAAGAAGCATCCTCCCCAAGGAGTATGGGGGCACGGCTGGGGAGCTGGACACTGCCACCTGGAACGCGGTACTGCTGGCTTCAGAAGACGATTTTGTGAAAGAGTTCTGCCAACCTGTTCCTGCCTGTGACAGCATCCTGGGCCAGACGCTGCTGCCCGAGGGCCTGACCTCAGATGCACAGTGTGACGACTCCTTGCGAGCTGTGAAGTCACAGCTGTACTCCTGCTACTAGCCCGTCCCCCAGGGTCACCATCTTTAATTCTTTTCCTTCTTTTCTTTGGAGAGGCACAAGGAGAATTTAAGGGTCCATGGATTCAGTCTTGCTCCTTGTAATTAAACTGCAGGATGGAGGAACAGCCTGAGATATGAGCATGAGCCCATTTTGGGGTAAGCCTTTGGTTACTTTAATTACTCCATGGAAGACATGGAAAATGTCCCCACTGATTCTTAAACATTTGGAATCCCAGTCTGCAACTATTAATCTGGAGGCTATATCTATTTTGTTTTGCTTTTTGGTTGGGGGGTGGTGATCTGGTTCTTACACATCTTGGAAGCAAGAACAATCAGGACCAAAGTCACTTTGATCCCACTTTTCCAGGAGAAAAACCACCTGTTTGGCCAGTGAGAACTACTTGTATGAAATAATTTGGCCAAACCTTCAGTGTGACCAAATGTGAGACTGGGAGTTTGTGTTTTTCACAGGAACCCTAAGTATAGACCTCTGCTGCTCATCAGGAAACTTACTGGAGATGAAGGCCCCAGCTGTTGTCACCGGGTTTGGAAAGCACCTTAACTGAATCATGTAAGCATCAGGACATAAGCAGCACTTTGTGGTCAAATGTGGAAGCCGGAGACTTCAAAGCACCTCTGGGACCCACTGGTTGAAGTTTGCAATAGAAACTTAAGTTTTCCCAAATCCATAAAGCCTTAGCCCTGGTTCTCAATAGAATCAGGGACCTAGCAGGAAATGATTTTACTCAACCTAAAATGCTGGATCCCAGGCCCGTGTAGCTATAAGAATTCTGGCCTGGATCCCAGGTGTACAACTATGGACAAGATATGGGCCTCTACTTTCTCCTCTATAAAATGAGGCTGGATGAAATGTCAGCTAGGGCCATTTTGGCTGCTGAGGCTCTGGGATTTGGTTTAGTTACTGAATGTTAGATTTTCTGCCTAGAAAGATAACTATCTAGATACAAGTGGTTGGATCCTGTTTTTGTTTGTGGTACATGTGTCTTTCCAAGAGAGATGTGTCACCAATTAGCCCTGCCTTTAAAGAAACTATTATGTGTATTCCTGGGACTCACTGACACCAATTTTCTTTTTATAGTGATGGTTCAATTTTGAAAAGATGGCTTTTGTGAGGCCAGGTTAAGGTGACCAGGATCTTGTATGATGAATTCCTTCCATCCCTGAGACTCTGGTACTATATTGTAAACCTGGCTACAGTAGTTAATTACTTGAGATTCTTTAATTTTGGTCTCTGAGCTGGGCGTGGTGGTTCATGCCTGTAATCCCAGCACTTTGGGAGGCCAAGGTGTGCGGATCACAAGGTCAGGAGTTCGAGACCCGCCTGGCCAAGATGGTGAAACCCCATCTCTACTAAAAATACAAAAATTAGCTGGGCGTGGTGGCGGGCTCCTGTAGTCCCAGCTACTCGGGAGGCTGAGGCAGAAGAATCACGTGAACCCAGGAGGCAGAAGTGGCAGTGAGCCAAGATCGCACCACTGCACTCCAGCCTGGGCGACAGAGCAAGACTCTGCCTCAAAAAAAAAAAAAAAAAAAAAAAATTTTTTTTTTTTTGGTCTCTGGAAATGAACACAAGGGCAGGTTATTCCTGGGTCACTTCTGGGCCCCCCTGCCCTCCCAGCCCCACTTGAGTTTCTCTCTCTGGTGTGGGTGAACCAGTCAGCCTGAATGTTCTGCATTTCAGCACTTTAGAACCTCCCTGTGAAGATTTTAGCCTTAGCCCAAACATCAAATTAGACGGTTCACATGATGGTTTTTGACCTATTTCCTTTCTAATGTATTCCACATGATCATGGTGTTAAATAGTGAAAAGTACTGTGTTGTGTGTGCACCTTCTCCGTGCATTTATTAGACTAACCAGTCAAGCAGACAGCTCAGTTAGGGAGAAAACAATACTCTGAAATTTGAAGGCCAATCTGTTGTTACTAAGCTGTTTATCTCTATTGCCTTTTTAAATGTCTGGATAAGTTGTTGGTGGAAATTAAGTTACTTAACCTCATTAATACCAATTCTAGAGAAAGTTCTTTTCACCATGGATAGTAACCCTGGATCCTCTACGGTACTGGCTGAGCTGGAAGTGCCAAAAAGCACTCCTGGCTGCTTCTGGTTCCATCTGATGATGATGTGACACACACTGCTGAAAAGGCCCAAGCAGGGCAAGTGGGATGGCTGAAGGAGGGAAGGAGGGGGTTCAGAACCCACTGGCCTGGATGGGAGAACTGGGTGGAGGCTTCCCCAAGAGGGAAGACAGATAAACAAAACAAAACAAAAACTGGGTAAAGAGGAATGAATCACTCAGCCCTGATGTTTCAATTCTACACTGCATTCCTGGCCAGTCGCATTTGTTTTAATGCAGGCATGGCCACAGCTCTCCTAGAGAATTATCTCAAAGACCAGAAGGGACCTGGAGAGGCCTATTTCTTAGGTTTTTCCAGTTGGACAAGGAAGGAGTGGTTTCACTCAGCTTCTAGAAGGAGTTGGAGCCTAAGTTTATCTGCCTCCGGGAGCTGCTTGCTTTGTTTTGGCTCCGAAGAGGTATCAGATAGTTTTGACACCTCAGGAAACTTGAACCAAGCTGTGAAACCAAGACCTCCCTGCGTGAAAATCAAGGTGGTCTCCTTGTGGCTTCACCAGGATGTTTGTGTCAGGCTGTCTCAGCAGGGTGGGGAATGACCAGCCAGGGAGCACAGTGAGCCTTACTCAGCACTGGGGAGCGCACTGGTGAGGCAAACCCATGAACCTCAAGAACTGGGAGTATGTTCCTTCAGGGAGAAGTTCTGGCCCATTGCACAAACACTTGGAAATTAACTTTTCCCTAAATTCAAGATAGTGTGGTGTCGGAAGGAAATGGGACAGTAAATTAGGAGACGCGGGCTCCACCTTTACCTTACTACGTGGCCTTTGATGAGCTGGCTTAACATCCCTGAGTGATTCCATGATAGAGATCTATACTCCAAACTTTATTCCTGGTATCTAGTTGGCTTCACTGCCACAGACACTGTACTCTCTCTTTTTAGAAGTTTTTTTCCTTTTTTTTCCCCCTCAATTGGCTTATTTAGTAAATTTAGGTCTGAATGAATTGGTACCTAAAAGCTTCCAAATCTATACATTTCAGAATATGGGAATTTTCTTCCTCTTCTTCCCCCATATCCCAACATGGAATTCTGGAAAACTGTGCCTCTTCCCCTGTTCTGCCTTCATGGGGGAGAGACTGGATGAAATCTACAAAAACAGCCAAAAGTGCCACCCTGGCTTCATGTCTTGAATTTCTAACTTGCTCTTGGCAAAGGTCGCTTTATTTTTTAATTTTTTTCCTTGCATTTTCTTTTTTATTCTATTGCTGCTGCAAAAATTAAGGCAAAAGTAGCTTTCGATCTTTCATATTTCATCCTGGTTTCACAAGGAGTCACTTATCTTAGGAGGTCTGTAAGTCAGGTTACAAGGCCGGGAGCGGTGGCTCACACCTGTAATCCCAACACTTTGAGCGGCTGAGGTGGGTGTATCACCTGAAGTCCGGAGTTTGAGACCAGCCTGGCCAACATGGTGAAACCCCGTCTCTACTAAAAATACAAAAAATTGGCTGGGCATGGTGGTGGGTGCCTGTAATCCCAGCTACTTGGGAAGCTGAAGCAGGAGAATCACTTAAACCCAGGTGGCGGAGGTTGCAGTGAGCCGACATCGCGCCATTGCACTCCAGCCTGGGTGACGAGTGAAACTCCATCTCAAAAATAAAAATTGAAAAATCAGGTTACAAAACACCATTTTTCCCGAAATAAGACAATAAGAGGCTTTTCTCTGAATTCCTTTATATTGAGCCTTTCAGAATTCTCCCTGGGTGGGCAATTTCTTTAAATAGTATTTGACCCTCAGATCAATCCTGGGAATTTTTTTCATTTGGGTAGCAAAAGCTAGAGTATTGCTGTGGCGATTATAATACTTTTAAAAAGTTTTACCATTTTAAAGTTGCCAACATTTAATTAAGGTTTTCCTTTGAAGCCTCCTTTAATTTAGGGAGTAAAATGTTAGCTAAACCAATTATATACTATATACTATACACTGTATCTCCTGTGGCCATGAGAGGTGTGGCTATACCGAACAGAAACATGCCTACTGTTCAGGAAAGATGTCAGTTCTGGTAACACCTCTCTGTATTGGGATCTGTTAATTTTGTAAATCTAAATTCTTCTGCTCTTGGCCAGGTGCAGTAGTTCATGCCCTGTAATCCTAGAACTTTGGGAGGCTGAAGGGGGGGCGGATCATTTGAGGTCAGGAGTTTGAGACCAGCCTGGCCAACATGGTGAAACCCCATCTCTACTAAAAAGTACAAAAATTAGCTGGGTGTGGTGGTGCGTGCCTGTAATCCCAACTACTTGGGAGGCTGAGGCAGGAGAATCGCTTGAACCTGGGAGGCAGCGGTTGCAGTAAGCCAAGACTATGCCACTGCACTCCCGCCTGGGTGACAAAGCAATATTCTGTGTCAAATAAATAAATTCATTCTTCTGCTCTCCTGACTTAGAGAAATGGTTTGCTTAAAATGCTAGTAACAAACATCACAGTCAACAGGAGCTTGCTTCATGCGAAGGATCAATGTGATTTGTGGATGGAGATGATAGTGATGAAATTCCTGTTTCATGGGGCTGTTTTTCTTTTCATCTCACTGGGCAGCAGGTTTAGTGAGGCAGTGAGATGCTGCTGCTGTGGATTCTTGTAGCTATGCCTCGGCTTCTTGGCATATCAGGTAGGAACCTGTTACAAGTGAAATACTTGAAACCTCTCTGACCAAGAGCCTCTGATGGAGTGGGAGGTGAGCTAATTCTCTGACCAGCTTGGGGCACTGTTTCAGCCACTGGTCACATTCCTTGCTTCAAACTGAAATTCAGTTTGGCTTTGAGTATAGGGATACATGGTGGATTCATGTACTTCAGTGTTTGTTTTGACCAAAGTTTATTTTTCTAGTGCATTTTCTAAGTCAAAGTGGTGAAAATATGTAATAATTTTAGTATGCATGACTCAGTCTGAAACAATAAAAATCTCTGAAAAATGTGCATGGGGTTCTTTTGTGATGATGACAGTTTGG